TTACTGCATGTGTTCTAATATAAATGTTTTAAGTGATTATTGTTTGTTTCAGCATTTTGAGCTGGTGTTAGTGAGCTCTGCTTGTAATGTCGTAAAATATTTTTTACTAAGAAATCCTGATTTGTGTTAGTGTCGCATGAGTGTCTCTCTTTAATGATCATTCCTTTTTCTGTTGTCACTGCCCTCTTTCTGATAGGATCGACAGGTATAATGTCCCTAAAGCTTCCTTTATAAATTCAGTTTAATTTGTCTTTATTTAATTTTTCCTAATTTCCTATTAGCTAACTAGTGATTGCTTTTACATATAGATTGGAGCCCAAATAAAAATATGGTGGCTTGGTTATTTAATTTTTTTAGAAGTATTAAAGTAATCCTGGAGAATTAAATGTTAAAGTATGTTTGAAAAGGCATTGCATGTGAGTTTTGATGGCTTAAACCCTGTAAGTAATTTCAACAGATGCTTGCTTCAGAGTAATTCCTAGCATCTGAGGAGGCCGTAAAATTAGAACTTTCCTCTGTAAAGTTTCAAGGAAATAATTGATAGCCTTTTCATCACTCTTTTTGAAAATGTAGCTATGAGTTGATAATTTAGAAACTTTAAATTACGTTGTTATGAAAATGACACTGAAACTGCCAAATCCCACGGTTGTGTCAAAGTGCGTGAACCAGGAACTAGAAGCTGCTCTGGTCTAGCACATGTGCCTGTGCACCGTGTAGTCAGGCTTGGCACTCAACCCAGTGGGGTGGGGAGCGTAGCACTGTGTGGGTGCCCGTCGTTCTCACTGTGGCTGCTGTGGTCTGTGCCTAGTGGATGCTGTGCTTCTCGTTACTAATGCTTAGTTGTTTTCCCTCCCTGTGGGATGTGGCATTGGGGTTATATCCTAGCTCTTAATACAGATTCAGCTGCTGGGCTCCTGATTCGCAGCATTCATCTCGTCACCCAAAGACTCAACTCCCAGTGGCGCCAAGACATGAGCATATCACTGGCAGCTCTAGAGCTCCTCTCTGGCCTTGCAAAGGTGAGGAAGACAGTCCTTTTATTTTAACCCAACAGCCTTGGGCCTTGGCTGTTTTTTCTGTATCTCTTAACCCCTTGTGTGGGTATTTTAGTGTTGATCATGCTCAAACATAGTTTATATTATATCCAAAGTGTACAAAATTTAGCCTCCAAGTGATATTCTATGCAATGAACTTTACTTTTTAAAAATAGGTTCAAAGAGTATGAATGAGATTTTTACCGTTAAATTATAGGAAACATTTCAATACTTGCCATTTATTTATTTGCATATAATACTAGAATGCATATTGATTTTGTAAAAAATGATTATCCTAATGTATGCCATTTGGGATTACCTGTGGCTCTGCCATCCTCCATTATCAGAGATAAGTGAAAACTGGCTACACCTTTTTTTTTTTTTTTTTGAGACGGAGTCTTGCTCTGTCGCCCAGTCTGTAGCGTAGTCGTGCAAACTTGTTGCACTGCAGCCTCCGCTTCCAAGCAATCCCCCTGCCTCAGCCTCCAACTAGCTGGGATTACAGGCATACGCCATCACAGCCAGCTAATTTTTGTGTTTTTAGTAGAGATGGGGTTTCACCATGTTGGCCAGGCTGATCTCGAACTTCTGACCTCAGGTGATCCACCCGCCTTGGCCTCCCAAAGTGCTAGGATTCCAGGTGTGAGCTACTGCACCTGGCCTTGGCTACACTTTTTAGATTTCTTTCCCAGCCGTTACTTCAGTTTTTTGGAAACTTAGAACTTGGTGGTCATTTGTGCTTCTCTAAGTGTATTCTTTTGAGATGAAATTTGTGTAATATAAAATTAGCCATTTAAAAGCAAACAATTCAGTGACTGTTGGTACATTCACAATGTTGAGCAACTTCTACTTCTAGTTCCAAAATGTTTTTATCATCCCTAAAGGAAACCCCATACCCATGAAGCAGTTTTGCTTCAGTCTCCGCACCCCCTCCTCTGACAACCACCATTTCATCTCAATGGGTCTACCTATACTGGACATTTCATATAAATGGAATCATACAATGTGTGACCTTTTGTGTCTGGTTTCTTTCACTAAATGTAATGTTTTTGAGTTTCATTTATGTTGTAGAATGTGTCAGAACTGTATTCCCTTTTATGATTGGATAATATTTCATTGTGTGTATATACCCCAGTTTACCCATTTATCACTTGATGGACATTTGGGTTGTTTTAATCTCTAGGCTGTTGTCAGTAGTGCTGCTGTGAACATGTATGTACATGTATTTGTTTGAATACCAGTTTTCAGTTCTTCGGGTGTACACTAGGAGCAGAATTACTGGGTCATATGGTAACCCTATGTTTAACTTTTTGAGGAACTGCCAAACTGTTTTTCACAGTGACTGAATCATTTTACATTCCCAGTGTATGAGAGTTTCACTTTCTTTGCATTTTCTCTAACATCTAGGTGTTTTCTTGACAGTAAGATGAGCAGGATTATCTTACATATAATATATAATTGAGGAAATACGTAAAATATTTTGTGAACAAAGAGCCGATAACCAGGTGCTACTGTCTGGGATGATATGGTTCAAATCCTTATTTTTCAGTTATGGGAATAGTTGTCAGAGGCTGTGACTTACCTAAGCTGTAAGAAACAAAATAAGCAATAAAACCTAAGGTGTTCTTACCACCACTTAGAGCTTACCTCAAAGATCCTCCAGGATGGACATCATAACTTTGCGAGAAGCAGTTACTGGTACAGAAAATAAAAAACAGCCATTTGTGAGACATACAGGACCACACTGTCTTTGAGAGCAAGGTACTGTTTCCTGTGACCTTTAGTACACTCAGTAGTAAGCAATAATTAGTCCTAAATGGAGCACTGCTCTGGACCTGCCTAACAATTCATAAAGGGCTAACACTACCTGATTTGATGATTTACTGTAAGGCTACAGTAACACAACAGCCTGGTATTGGCATAGGGGTGGACAAATTGATCGGTGGAAGAAAATAGTATATCCATACTTAAGTGGTCATCTGATTTTTGACAAAGGTGCAAAGGTAATTCAAAGGAGAAAGGGTGGTCTTTTCAACCAGAGGTACTATAAAACAATTGGATAGTCATACACACAAAAAAAAGCCAAAAAATTTTGATTCATACCTTGCACTATGAACAAAAATTAACTCAAACTGGCTGGGCATGGTGACTCATGCCTATAATCCCAGCACTTTGGGAGGCTGAGGCAGGAAGAGACCAGTCTGGGCAACATAGTGAGACTTTGTCTCTATTACATAAAAATATATATATAAAACCTAAACAATAAAACTTCTAGAAGAAAACAAGAGAAAATCTTTGTGACCTTGGGATAGATTTCTTAGGTGTTACGCTAGAAGAACAAACTGATATGTTGGACTTCAAAATTTAAAACTGCTGTTCTTTAGTAAACACTGTTAAAAGAATGAGATGACAGATCACAGGCTGGGAGGAAATGTTTATAAAGCATATATTTGATGAAAGATTTGTATTCAGATTACATAAAGAACTCTCAGGACTCAATAATAGCCTTTCCTTTTGGTGGTGCACAGCAGCAATATGGTGGTGAAAATTTCTAAGAAGAGGAAGTTTGATAGCATCTTCAGAAATAAACTGAGCGAATTCTTCACTCAGAAGCTTGCAGAAGGTGACTACTCTGGAGCTGAGGTCCAAGTTATGCCAACCAGGATAGAAATCACTACCTTAGCCTCCAGGATGCAGAGTGTTCTTGGTGAAAAGAACCACCGGATCTATGAATTGGCTGAGATAGTTCAGAAGAGGTTTGGCTTCCTTGAGGGCAGGGAAAGCTTTATGCTGAAAAGGTGGCCTAAAATAATTCTCTATGCCATTGCCCAGACAGAGTCTGTGCTGTAAACTACTATTAGGGTTTGCTGTGAGGAGAGCCTTCTGTAGTGTGCTGTGGTTCATTATGGAGAGTGGGGCAAGAGCTACGAGGTCATGGTGTCAGCGAAACTCTAAGGACAGAGAACTGAATTCATGAACTTTTGTGTGTGATCTGATGATCCACAGCAGAGACCTTGTTAACTACTGCATTGATACTGCCATCCACCATGTGCTGCTAAGACAGGGTGTGCTGGGCATCAAAGTGAAGCTCATGCGTCCTGGGCCCAAGTGGTAAGATTGGCCTTAAGAATCCCCTGCCTGACCACGTGAGCACTGTAGACCCTAAAGATGAGATACTATTCGCCATGCCCATCTCAGGACAGATGGTTAGGAAGCCATGCTCTACCCAGCCCCAACTGTGTAATAGGGTCTCCTTGGCAGCTGGATCTGGAGTCTGGATGTTGCCTTGTAAAGACCTTTAATAAAATCTTTTAAGACAACAAAACACAACAACAAAAGCCCTTAATAATACAACAAACAACCCAATTAAAAATTGGGCAAAAGATTTGAATAGATGTTTTATCAGAGATGATATACAGATGACAAATAAGCACATGAAAAAAATACTCAATATCATTAATTATTAGGGAAATTCAATTAAAACCATGATGAGATACCACTGCAAATCTATTAGAATGGCTGAAATATAAAAGACTGGTCATACCAAATGTTGGTGAGGATGTGGAGGAACTATTGACGAGAATGTTAAATGGAGCCACCATTTTGGAAAACAGCTTGGCTGTTCCTTAAAAAGGTAAGCATACACCTACATATGACCCAATAATTATTGTTTTTGTTCTCCAAATGAATATGCTCAGGTAAAAGTGATGGTTGACTCAGGAGACCGGAAGCGAGCCATCAGTTCTGTGTGCACCTACATTGTTTATCAGTGTAGTCGGCCAGCTCCTTTACACTCCAGGGATCTGCACTCCATGATAGTGGCAGCTTTTCAGTGTCTCTGTGTCTGGCTGACAGAGCACCCTGATATGCTTGATGAAAAGGTGAGTTTATTTTATTTTAAACCATTAAGTAATCTAAAAATTGATCTGCCTTTCCTGCTTTTAGGACTGCCTTAAGGAAGTACTGGAGATTGTGGAACTGGGTATCTCAGGAAGTAAGTCCAAGAACAATGAGCAAGAGGTCAAGTACAAAGGAGATAAGGAGCCAAACCCTGCATCTATGAGGGTAAAGGATGCTGCTGAAGCCACCCTAACATGGTATGGAAGTGACCGCACAGGGATTGTGCCTAGAATTAACTGTTATCTTTTCCATTCTCCATAGCATTATGCAGTTGCTCGGCGCATTTCCTTCACCTAGTGGTCCTGCCTCTCCTTGTAGTCTTGTGAATGAGACCACTTTGATTAAATACTCCAGGCTGCCAACCATAAACAAGCATAGTTTCCGGTACTTTGTCTTGGATAACAGTGTCATCCTGGCAATGCTGGAACAACCTCTTGGAAATGAGCAGAGTAAGTTTATAGTACTTTGAGCCTTCTCTACTATTAAAACTTTTATATACATATTTTATTCTAGATGATTTTTTCCCCTCTGTCACTGTGCTGGTCCGGGGAATGTCTGGAAGACTTGCTTGGGCACAACAGCTTTGTCTTTTACCCAGAGGAGCAAAAGCAAATCAGAAGGTATTCATCAGAAGTTACAGGGAAGTGTGTGTTGTAATAAACATAATGTTACTTGTTTTAACAGCTTTTTGTACCTGAACCTCGCCCAGTTCCTAAAAATGACGTTGGATTTAAATATTCTGTGAAACATCGGCCATTTCCTGAAGAGGTGGACAAGATTCCTTTTGTGAAAGCAGATCTCAGCATTCCAGATTTGCATGAAATAGTCACTGAAGAAGTAAGTACATTATTTTTAGCTGTTGTCAAGGGTTTCAAAAAATGAAATATTTGGTTTATTACAGTTAGAAGAGAGACACGAAAAATTAAGGAGTGGCATGGCCCAGCAGATTGCTTATGAAATACACCTTGAGCAACAGAGTGAGGAGGAATTGCAGAAGAGAAGTTTTCCTGACCCAGTTACGGATTGCAAGCCCCCGCCTCCTGCCCAGGAATTCCAAACAGCCCGCCTTTTTCTCTCACACTTTGGATTTTTGTCCTTAGAAGCACTGAAGGTAATTTTCATGAACTTTTATGAATAAATATATAATAATTGCTCCTTTCTTCTTTTGGTGGCAGGAACCTGCAAATAGTCGTCTACCTCCTCACCTTATTGCACTTGATTCCACGATACCTGGATTTTTTGATGACATTGGGTATCTGGATCTCTTGCCATGTCGTCCTTTTGACACAGTTTTTATTTTCTATATGAAGCCAGGTCAGAAAACGAACCAAGAGGTAAGAGTTACGAATTTTTTTTTTTTGGTATGTCATTATAGCTGATGATTGGTATGTATTTCAGATTTTAAAGAATGTGGAGTCTTCCAGAACTGTTCAGCCACATTTCCTAGAATTTTTGCTTTCCCTTGGCTGGTCAGTAGATGTGGGCAGACACCCTGGTTGGACTGGGCATGTTTCTACCAGTTGGTCTATTAATTGTTGTGATGATGGTGAAGGATCTCAACAAGGTAAAACTCACAGTGTTTCAAATGTCAGTTGTTGAAGCGGTAATGTAGTGTTTCTTTTTCCCAGAAGAAGTGATTTCCTCTGAAGATATTGGAGCTAGCATTTTCAATGGACAGAAGAAGGTGCTGTATTATGCTGATGCCCTTACAGAAATTGCTTTTGTGGTTCCTTCTCCTGTGGAGTCCTTAAGTAAGATGATTTTTGCATGGTCCTGTTTTAGGATTATAGTTGCTTTTTTTCCTTTACCCCATAGCTGATTCATTGGAAAGTAACATCTCGGACCAAGATAGTGATTCAAATATGGATCTTATGCCAGGAATTCTGAAACAGCCATCCCTGACACTTGAGCTTTTCCCCAATCATACAGACAATCTTAATTCCTCACAGAGGGTAAGTTACTTTGTTGATAGGTCTCCAAAATTTCCCGCTCTCTGTCTTCTTCTTCTTCATGTAGCTCAGTCCCAGTTCCAGAATGAGGAAGCTGCCTCAGGGTCGCCCTGTTCCTCCCCTTGGACCTGAGACAAGAGTTTCTGTAGTCTGGGTGGAACGCTATGATGATATAGGTACTGTATGAGGACTTTGTCCATAAATAAAAATATTAATTGTAATGCTATTATTTTCTTCCAGAAAACTTTCCCCTCTCAGAGCTGATGACAGAGATCAGTACTGGTGTGGAAACTACTGCAAATAGTAGCACTTCACTGAGGTACACTCTATTTGCTTGAAGTTCATCAGCGTGGTGTCTGAGATAACAATTTTCTTTTCTTAAGATCTACAACTCTTGAAAAAGAAGTTCCTGTCATCTTCATCCACCCTTTAAACACTGGATTATTCCGGATAAAAATTCAAGGAGCCACTGGAAAATTTAATATGGTCATCCCTCTTGTGGATGGGATGATTGTCAGCAGGCGAGCTCTTGGTAAGGTCTTCATATGTGGCCGAAGAGTTAAATAACGTTTATTTTAAAACTCTCTATTTTCAAGGCTTTCTGGTGAGGCAGACTGTAATTAACATTTGTAGAAGAAAGAGACTGGAAAGTGACTCCTACAGTCCCCCCCATGTCCGCCGGAAACAGAAAATCACCGACATTGTCAACAAGTACCGGAACAAGCAGCTGGAGCCAGAGTTTTATACTTCACTTTTCCAGGAGGTTGGACTCAAGAACTGCAGTTCTTAGACCACTGAATTTCTAAGACTGTTGAACTCCAGTTTGGGAACTATAACACAGCAGAACAGTTTGATAGGTGATCACTGTAAAAATAAAAACAAATCACTCCCAAGAGCTTACTGTTTAATCACCAGAATAGAAGAAACACATTATAACCCATTTGATAGAAGACTTTGGGCTATCTAGTGAAATGGGCTCCCAGACACAATCACACTCCTGCTGATAATGATGATATACATTTTAGCCATAAACTTTCTTTTAAAAGTGACAATTTTAGTTAAACATAAGCCTTTTGAGGAGAAAGGCTTTTATGCATCTCAGTTAAACACGTGCATTGGTAGTATCAACAAATTTGCAATATAGAAGTTGAAGATAGTTTTTTACCTCACTTTTTAGGAGGTTGTATTCAAAATTAAAATCTCAGAATCTTACAGGACATTTAAAGACTCATGTTGATAGCATGGAGGAGAAGGAAAGAAGTCACAGCCTTCTACTCAGTTGTAGGTCTTCTTGTCATCCAGCTGTCACACTGACAAAAAGAAAAGATGATACATGTTTTTTGCTCAGATAAGAAGCCTGACATTAAAAGATGTCATATTTTTTTCTCCACATTTCAAAAAGTTGTCCTTCTCATCACTGCACAGATCTGTCTGAAAGCCTCAGTTTCTGAGTGACCCAGGAACAGATCAGAAATGGAGCATGGCCTTGTCCTTTAATGGGGATGCAAATAAAGTTTGTGGGGTTAAAAGTTATAAGACAGCAGTGATACCCCACTCTCTCCATTATTGTCCAGCGGGGTGACATAATGACAGGTTAAATATTTGTGATTCATTGATTAAATATTATTTAAAGAAATGTAAATTCACAATAAGGGTTGAAAATTATTTGGTTTCATCCATTGTCTCTTATTTCAGGACCAAGCAGCAAACTGCAGTAGTTTGTGAAGGATTCTAATATGGGGTTCAGGAATAGCCTCTCAACGCTACTAATTCAGATCTCTCCCAGAGAACTACTGGATTTCCTCATAATTGACAAACATGAGTGACCACCTCTTTGGGTGGCTACTGTTAGAAATGGCTGTTGTCATGTTTTCTGGACTTTGCCAGCCAACAGATCCCTGCCAGGTTTTGGAAATACTTCTATTACCTCGCTGCTACTTTTCTGCAGGGATAAAACTTTTGAGGTGGCCAGACCCAGAACATCCAAGGATTCCTGTTACAGTGCTACAGTATACACTGCTCATTTATCCTATTCTCATGTGCTTTCTTCTTTAGTAAGATTATTTTAAGAAAATAAGTGATATTTAAAGTCCAAAGAGGAATGATCACAGTTGTATAAGGGGTGTTTTCCCACTTGAACTCTGATGTCAGTCGACTGTGGGTCAGAGCTACAACCATCTGTTTGGTTTGATGTTTTGGTGGTTTACTTACGGAGTGGGGATAGTGTGAGACCTAATTCCCTGTGCAAATGTCTCTTATTCCAGAAATGTGCATTTTGTCATCTATAAGCAAGAAATATGGGCATAGCAGCTCTTGGTTTAAAGTTTGCCATAACCTGTTCATGTTTGTTTTAAGCTCAGGTAAAGATAACCTCCTCTTTCTATGACTCCAGTTTCCATTCAGGTTATAGTATTATTCAATAGTTGATTTTCTTTTTAAGCTGGGCAATAAATTGATGTTTCCAGATGGTAACATGGGAGAGGGCATATAGGATAAAGATGAGCAAATTCTACCCTAAAAATGTTCTAGTAGTTCACAGGAAGAAGATGAGGTTTAATAACTTTCAAGGTAATTCTAGATTGACATTTTGAGGGGAAAATGGGCTCTTGTTCTAGTTGAAGTGAGCAGAGAAGGCTATAAATTAATATGTAACTTACAGCATTCCAGAGGTTAAAAATAACTGATGCAGATGTACTTCTTCAGTGTGATTCTTCAGATCAAACTTTTACTTTTGGCATAGTTAATTTCAGAAAAATGTGCTGTATGTGTGTGTGTATGAGGGTTGGTCTTGCTGATCCTTCAGTTAGCTCTAAATTCTGGCAACTCCTTGTAATTCCAATGTATTTGATACATGAACAATCATGTTGAATGCATTTGTGATCTGGGAGACTTCCTCGTCTTCCAGGGAAGGAAGGATGTGCAGCCCCTGAAGGCATGAAACTCCCAGTGTGTACGGAGCCAGTGGAATATGGGATACCCATACCTTACCAGGCGCTGGTTCCTTCTGCTCACAATAACATCTGCCCAAAGAGGGAGTGGGAAGAACGCTTAGCTCTTTCACTAGTATGGATTTGAGTTCATGGTCACTATTTTTACCCACCTGCCTTTGTTAAAAATCACTTTGAGTAGAATAGCACTGGAGGAACATATTTAGCACCTAATATTAATATTTAGTAGTCCATTGATAAATTTGCCAGCATATGTTCTAGCCTCTGGGGGGAAACCAGGACCACTTTTGTCTGTGGCTTAAACAGTTCAGTTGCTATATCTGTTGGGTATGCCGGGGGTGGATGAGTGTGGCATTCCGTGAAGAGGAAGGTGGTAAGTAAGGTTTCCCTTCTACTGCCTTCTTAAGTTGCAGGAGGGAGCTTTTCTCCTCCCCTCTGGTTGGGAGCACTGAGGACAGTGAGGAGGGCTTTTACCTTGTTAATCCTTTCCTTATTTAGCTAGCTTTCCTTTTTGTCTAGGGCTTCCTCTTGAGACCCTCTTCCATCCATTGGGCCTTTGAAAGGACTAATCAGACACACACACACACACACACACACACACACACACTCGCATACTCATGCACATTTTCCTTCATTTCCAGATCCTTTATTTCAGAGCAGCCCATTTTCCTCTGGATTCATTGATGAATACAAGTACCCACACCTTTGGCCAGTAATGTCAGTTACCTGCTGCAGGTTCTGTGTATGAGGCCTTCATGAACGGTTACCTTCTCCATACACTAGGGAAGCATTTGTCAGACTCTGCAGACTGGGTTCTAGAGAGGCAGAGTCTTTAAGAGTATTCATTTCTTCTGGAAGGTGGAGCTTTACCCAAAGTGGAAGTTAGCCTTGCTCAAAGATGTGTTTTGTGGTAGGTGGTAAAAATAAATAAATAAATAAATAATAAAAAAAGAAACATGTATTGGAGGTAATTTGACACTGCTGCTGGCAGTAGTTCTCTATTCACCATTTTAAAGCCCATTCAGGTTCTCTCTTCCTGAAAAGAACTGATTGCTGTGTTTACATGAAATGACATTGGAGTCAGATGGTCTGTTTTAAAGATTTCCATGACAGCCTCTTTTCCTGAGTTGGAGAGATTGGAGGTGGTCTATCCGTACGATGTGGAATCAAACGGTGGGTTTCTTAGTAGCTAAAGAAGCCATGTACTTCTAGTGTGTTTCTCAGAATATCAACTCATGTTCTTCAGATGCTTTTCTTTTTTTAATGGTGAGGGAAAAGGTATAATTTGGGATTCCACAGTGCCTTGCATATAGTAGGCGCCCAGTAAATACTTGTTGAAGCAAACCAAGTTTCCCAAGTCCTCATCTCTTATAGTGACCAAGACATCTTTCTCCTCTGAAGGGCTTGGCAGTTGTGGCTAAAAAATAAGCAGTATCATTATTTGCTTGAAATCATATATACAGTTTGTATGAATTTCAGTATGTTGCCAAGACATGATTTTTTCTTATTGTATTTTCTGTAAATATTTCTGGCACTGAACTGTAAAGTAAAGGCAAAGTGTAAATATGAAGGCGTGCCCGTGCCCCTTGCCTCCTGTGTTTCATCTTCGTCGGTTAGGGAAGAAGGTCCAGAGGTTTGTTTGTATTTATGCCGATCCTTTGTCCAGAAGAAGCCCATGGAATATTGAATGTAATACATTTAGTCAATTAAATTTTAAGGAGATTCTTATCTAATAACTTTGTGTGTGCTTTTGGATACAGGCTGA